ACTTTTTATACACCTTAATGAAACGCCTAACGGTGTTACAAGAAAAGAAAAAAAAAAACCACGCACACACAACAAAAAAGCCAAACCCGAACACAAACTCATAAACCTCGTAAAGATGACTCACGACATTTATATATTCTATGTACAAAGGCTAAAGAACATTAAGCGAACCCTTGATTTAACACACTTTCCAATTATTAGTAACGTAAAGGAATCACGGTACGTTTTAGGATCTTTAAACAACAAAAGCAAAGCAAAAACAATGTTTTCCTTAAGATATGCAAGTTACCTGCTTCTTCGACCAAAAACAAAAAAATTCCAGGAGAAAAGCAGGCAAACAAAAATCTTACTTGGAAAGCCAAATCTTAAAAAGAAGCCCTATCGGCCCAGCGGCGATAGACGAAAACCTCAATGTCACCCGGTCCCGGGCGGCGACGGCAGGGAGAGTAGCTGCGGCAATCAGTGCGCGCGCGGTCCGCTGCGGCGCCTGGCGCTCCGCGGGCGTCCGGGTGGACAGCGCCAGGGGCACAGGGCTGACATCTCAGGGCTAATTCCCTCCTCCAGTGCGTAAATCCAGGCTTAAGCCGCCGCAGGGTGTGAGCCTCCCCTCCCCCACCCGAACGCCGCAGCTGCACGGGGCACGACAGCCTTCGCAGAGGTGCAGCCACACCCCGGCCTAACGCTGCTGCTCCCGCCGCTACTGGAGTGGTGGGGAGGGGTGAGTGGACTCCAGGAATCCTCGGAAGGGCGGGGGCGGAGGCAGGGGGCCCCTCTAGCCGCTACTTCGAAACAGCACTCCTTGTTCTCGATGGTCCCCGCGCGACTGTCTTAGCTCACGACACTTCCGGTTCCTTTTAAAGGCCCCCAAGGCTGTGCAACGCGGAGCGTGAGAGGAAGGTATAAAGGGTAGCGAGAGGGCGGGACCGAGGAGGAAAGGGAAAAAAAAAAAACTAGGGGGATAGGGGTGGGGGGACGCGCGAAGGGCGCGCTCTCGCGTCACGTGACCGGGACGCGCCGTTCTTCCGTCGGCCATTTTAGGTGGTCCGCGGCGGCGCCATTAAAGCGAGGAGGAGGCGAGAGCGGCCGCCGCTGGTGCTTATTCTTTTTTAGTGCAGCGGGAGAGAGCGGGAGTGTGCGCCGCGCGAGAGTGGGAGGCGAAGGGGGCAGGCCAGGGAGAGGCGCAGGAGCCTTTGCAGCCACGCGCGCGCCTTCCCTGTCTTGTGTGCTTCGCGAGGTAGAGCGGGCGCGCGGCAGCGGCGGGGATTACTTTGCTGCTAGTTTCGGTTCGCGGCAGCGGCGGGTGTAGTCTCGGCGGCAGCGGCGGAGACACTAGCACTATGTCGGAGGAGCAGTTCGGCGGGGACGGGGCGGCGGCAGCGGCAACGGCGGCGGTAGGCGGCTCGGCGGGCGAGCAGGAGGGAGCCATGGTGGCGGCGACACAGGGGGCAGCGGCGGCGGCGGGAAGCGGAGCCGGGACCGGGGGCGGAACCGCGTCTGGAGGCACCGAAGGGGGCAGCGCCGAGTCGGAGGGGGCGAAGATTGACGCCAGTAAGAACGAGGAGGATGAAGGGTGAGTAAGGGGCATCCCAGGATAGTCAGGCCATTGGTTGCTGTACCGGTTGTTAATTCCCTAGCCATTCAAACTCCTCCCCACGACACTCTGAAGCAGCGACGGCACAGCGGGAAGAATGGTAAAACTTTTAAATTTTATTTCTGTATTATAAAGCATTTTAATACTGCTTTTTGTCTTTACAGGAAAATGTTTATAGGAGGCCTTAGCTGGGACACTACAAAGAAAGATCTGAAGGACTACTTTTCCAAATTTGGTGAAGTTGTAGACTGCACTCTGAAGTTAGATCCTATCACAGGGCGATCAAGGGGTTTTGGCTTTGTGCTATTTAAAGAATCGGAGAGTGTAGATAAGGTAGTGTGTTACGTGTTCTGATCAGTTAATAATATTTTTTAAATGAAAACTTCAATTTCCTTAGGTCATGGATCAAAAAGAACATAAATTGAATGGGAAGGTGATTGATCCTAAAAGGGCCAAAGCCATGAAAACAAAAGAGCCGGTTAAAAAAATTTTTGTTGGTGGCCTTTCTCCAGATACACCTGAAGAGAAAATAAGGGAGTACTTTGGTGGTTTTGGTGAGGTATGTTATAAATGTTTTGACCCAGTTTATGTTTAGCATATTAAAATTTGTTTTTTAATACCAGGTGGAATCCATAGAGCTCCCCATGGACAACAAGACCAATAAGAGGCGTGGGTTCTGCTTTATTACCTTTAAGGAAGAAGAACCAGTGAAGAAGATAATGGAAAAGAAATACCACAATGTTGGTCTTAGTAAAGTAAGTTAAGCATCCATTTACTTGTAGAGAAAGTCAGTTTAATAATGTAATTTTTCTCTTTTAGTGTGAAATAAAAGTAGCCATGTCGAAGGAACAATATCAGCAACAGCAACAGTGGGGATCTAGAGGAGGATTTGCAGGAAGAGCTCGTGGAAGAGGTGGTGGTAAGCTAGAGCCTAAGTTTACTCTATCTTAACTGACTTTAGTGAACCTATTAATGTGCTGCAGGCCCCAGTCAAAACTGGAACCAGGGATATAGTAACTATTGGAATCAAGGCTATGGCAACTATGGATATAACAGCCAAGGTTACGGTGGTTATGGAGGATATGACTACACTGGTTACAACAACTACTATGGATATGGTGATTATAGCAGTAAGTACTATACTTTTTATATTAACTGCTATCCGTTCTGGTTCTAACACTTGTTTTATTTTAGACCAGCAGAGTGGTTATGGGAAGGTATCCAGGCGAGGTGGTCATCAAAATAGCTACAAACCATACTAAATTATTCCATTTGCAACTTATCCCCAACAGGTATGTTCTAAAAATAGTTTTTTTTTGTCATTAGTGACTTCTATTTTTTCTTCTTTGTCTCCAGGTGGTGAAGCAGTATTTTCCAATTTGAAGATTCATTTGAAGGTGGCTCCTGCCACCTGCTAATAGCAGTTCAAACTAAATTTTTTGTATCAAGTCCCTGAATGGAAGTATGACGTTGGGTCCCTCTGAAGTTTAATTCTGAGTTCTCATTAAAAGAAATTTGCTTTCATTGTTTTATTTCTTAATTGCTATGCTTCAGAATCAATTTGTGTTTTATGCCCTTTCCCCCAGTATTGTAGAGCAAGTCTTGTGTTAAAAGCCCAGTGTGACAGTGTCATGATGTAGTAGTGTCTTACTGGTTTTTTAATAAATCCTTTTGTATAAAAATGTATTGGCTCTTTTATCATCAGAATAGGAAAAATTGTCATGGATTCAAGTTATTAAAAGCATAAGTTTGGAAGACAGGCTTGCCGAAATTGAGGACATGATTAAAATTGCAGTGAAGTTTGAAATGTTTTTAGCAAAATCTAATTTTTGCCATAATGTGTCCTCCCTGTCCAAATTGGGAATGACTTAATGTCAATTTGTTTGTTGGTTGTTTTAATAATACTTCCTTATGTAGCCATTAAGATTTATATGAATATTTTCCCAAATGCCCAGTTTTTGCTTAATATGTATTGTGCTTTTTAGAACAAATCTGGATAAATGTGCAAAAGTACCCCTTTGCACAGATAGTTAATGTTTTATGCTTCCATTAAATAAAAAGGACTTAAAATCTGTTAATTATAATAGAAATGCGGCTAGTTCAGAGAGATTTTTAGAGCTGTGGTGGACTTCATAGATGAATTCAAGTGTTGAGGGAGGATTAAAGAAATATATACCGTGTTTATGTGTGTGTGCTTATTTGTTTGAATGATTTTATTTTCCATTTCTCAAAGGTTTTATTTTTTTGGTTAGGGCCTTAAAATTTCAGGACTGTGATTATTAGTATGTGTGCCTAAGGAACTTTTTGAGTCACTCTTAAGAAAGTGAAACTGAAGAGTCTAAGTGATAACTATAGGATTAAGTCAGAATTGTTTTTCCTGTCATTTGTTGGAAGCTTCTTGAGTTCTGTTATTAGCATTCAGGGAATTGATACCCATCAACTTGAATGGAAAATCGTTTGTAGGTATTACTTAAGTGAATGTTAAGAGTTCCACCCTGAGTGGTAATCTAAGGCTGTGCAGTCAGTTACTTCAGACTGCTCAGAATAGTTCATTAGAAAGGTAACAAATGAGAAATGTATTATTATACAGTTCTATAGTAGTGAAGTGATGGAATACCTTTCTTACTTTTGTGGAGTTACATCTGATGCTAAGAATTTGACCTCCAACTAAGCAAACATTTTAATGAGCAAAAGTTAGTGTTATTAAAGTTTTTTTATGATAGATCCAAATTGAGGACCTGTGTCCTGTTTTTATAAGATTGCAACCCAGCTATGCTCATTTGTTTATGTTTTGTATATGGCTGCTTTTGTGTTACAGTGGTAGAGTTTAGTAGTTAGGACAGAGACCTGCAAAGCAAAATAATTTACAGTCTGGCCCTTTACAGAAAAGTTTGCTGACTCATGGTCAAAATAAATGAAAATTTTTTGTGTTAGGGTTGTTAAGCTAGGGTTCTTTTTGGTATCATATGCTTATTTTATGTAAATCTCTCAATAAAAAATTATTTTTAAGAGACAGGGTCTCCCTCTGTCGTTCATGCTAGAGTA